TATTTTTTTAAGAGACAGGCTCTTGCTCTATTGCCCAGGCTGGAGTACAGTGGCACAATCATGGCTAGCTGCAGCCTTGAACTCTTGGATTCAAGTGATTCTCCTGCCTTAGCCTTCTGAGTAGCTGGGACCACAGGCACACATCACAACGCCCGGCTAATGTTTTCATTTTTTGTGCAGACAGGGTCTTGCCCAGGCTGGTCTTGAACTCCTGGGCTCAAGCAATCCTCCCACCTCAGCCTCCCAAAGTGTTGGGATTACAGGTGTGAGCCACTGCACCTGGTCTCCTTTTTATTAAACAAATAGATCATTTAGTTGGAATTTATGATGTCAAAAGTGCGAAGGTGGCACCAGAGCCAGACCTGCCATCCTTGGAGAGTGAGCATACCGGTTTGGCACCATCTGCTTGTGGTTTTTGAGTGGTGGTGGTAGTGGTGGTGCGTGTATGTAAACTCGGGTTGCAGAGGAGAGAGGGAAGAGTAAAGGGTGGGGACCAGGTCCAGGAAGAGCAGCAAGGAGAGACTGGCTTCAATTCTGGAGCTGCCTGAAAGAAGGGACCCCAGGCTATGGCTGAGAACGAAATGTGGGCACGTATTTAAAGAAAGGAAATGATTCTCTGCGGTCGGCAGGATCTTTGTCTAGCTAGTGGGGTTCCAGGAAGTGCAAAGGAGAGGGGAAAAGAGGGGCCGTCCGTGCAAGCCTGACTGTGTGTATATGGGGGGGGGGCACACAGAGAGGAAAAGGGAGAGAAAGAAAAGAAATTATTCTAAAGAGGAAGCTGGGGGCGGGGCGAGGGAGGGGTAGAGCCGGGGCACTGGGGGTGGCTGGAAAGGTAGAGAGGCCTCACCTGCGGGCCTGCGAGCGGCTCGGGAGCGGTCAGCCTTGCAGGCTGAAGCGTCTTGCCCCGGAAAAATTCCTGCCCCACTGTCCTTCAGGCTGGATGTCCCGGGGGCCACGGAAGCGAGCGCAGAGCTCCGGGGCTCTCACGAGGGGGAGGGCAGGAAGGGGAGGCGGGGCCTCGCGCGGGGCGGTAGCCGAGCCTGTGGCCCGGGCGGGGCTCCTCTCCGGCGGCGCCGGAGTCTGGGGGCCGCGGCTTCCCCCTCCCGGCCAGCGGCGGCTCCTGGCCCCTCCTCCCCCGGCCGCCCCCATCCCCGCCGCCGCCGCCGCCAAAGCTAAACCCGGCCGTTGCCTGCAGGAGCCGCGGCAGCGGGCGATCGGGCCGTGAGGAGCCTCGGGCGCGGCCTCGCCTCCCGGGCCCGGCGCCTGCCTCAGCACAGCGGACAGCGCCGCGCCCCTTGCCTGGACCCAGCCGCCCGCCCGCCCCCGGCCCACCTGAGCCCGGGCCCGCGGCGCCCGCATCAGCACTGCGGACAGCGCCCCGGGCCCCAGCTCGCCGCCACCGCCGCCGCCCACCTGCTCCCGGGGTCAGCACCGCGGAGACCCCCCTCGCCCGGCCCCGCGACAGCCTCCGAGCGCCCCCGGATCATGGCCACCGAGGTAGGGGCGAGCGCCCCACCCGCAGGCAGTGCTCTCAGCACATGCCGCCCGCACGTCTCCTCAGGTCCACAATCTGCAGGAGCTCCGGCGAAGTGCCTCACTGGCCACCAAGGTCTTTATCCAGAGAGACTACAGCGATGGGACCATCTGTCAGTTCCAGACCAAATTCCCCCCAGAGCTGGACAGCCGGGTAAGGATGCCTTTTTCTGCACTTGGAACCCATAACCGCAGCCTGGCTCTGTCCCTTTCTCCAGATCGAGCGGCAGCTCTTTGAAGAGACTGTGAAGACCCTCAACGGATTTTACGCAGAGGCTGAGAAGATTGGGGGCAGCTCCTACCTCGAGGGCTGCCTGGCCTGCGCCACGGCCTACTTCATCTTCCTCTGCATGGAGACCCACTATGAGAAGGTGGCCCCTCCCGCCCCACCGTGCATCCCTTCTGCTCATCCTTGTCTGGCTCCTCTTTTTGCAGGTTCTCAAGAAGATTTCCCGCTACATCCAGGAGCAGAATGAGAAGATCTTTGCACCTCGAGGCCTCCTACTTACAGACCCTGTGGAGCGTGGGATGAGGGTTGTATCCTTCTGGGCTATTCTGTGTTGAGGGCAGGCTCGCAGCTCTCCTTAACCACCGACCCCAGATTGAGATCTCCATCTACGAGGACCGGTGCAGCAGTGGCAGCTCCAGCAGCGGCAGCAGCAGCGGCAGTGGCAGCAGCAGCGGTGGGGGTGGTGGGGCGGGGGCCCGGTGACTGGCCGAGAGTCCCTGTAGGGAGGTGTATGGCCGGAGTGAGGGCCTTGCAGACCTGCGGCGGCTGCGCTACCAGAGCACCCGCTTCTGAGTCATTCTTTGGGCTCACCCTGCTGCCCGGGGTGGGAGGGAGGGTGACGGGCCTCATATTTCCTGTGGGCCATCAACCTATGCCCCCTGTCCCTCACCCCCGTCTGGATCAGTCCATTTCCTGACCTGGGGGCTTTTCCTTCCCGATGGGGCTGGTCTGGGCCACACAGAGACAGATCTTCCTAGGAAGGCTGGGGTGGGGAGAACACAACCTAGGCGGCCCCTCTCTTCCACAGCCCCTCTCCCAACCCTGCGAGGGGGGCCGAGGCCTGCCACATAGAGGACTCCCACACTGCATGACCCCTCATCCCAAACCCATATCCACCAGGACTCTTTCCCTTGGGCCCTGCGTCCCGTGGCTGTCTCCCAGTATCTGTTCCTTCTCATGCCCCTGCAGGGCCCCGGCCTGTCTATGATCCTGCCTCCACCAAATTCAAGGTGTGGGGAGACGGGTGCCGTGGTTGGGAGCTGTTCAGCGCACTCCTGACCTCTTCTAGACCTATGGCTTTCCTGTCCTGCATTCAGAGCTAGAGGCCAGCTCGGCCTTGCGAGAAGCATCCAACTTTGAGACTTTGCAGGCTGCCAGGTGCTGGTTGGGGGGCACAGAGCCTGGGGCTCTGGGAGGTAATATGGGGGTCTGGGAAACTCCGTGAAGAGACATAGCCATGCGGGGCCTGAATCTCCTGAACTACAGCCAGTTTCCTGAGATTAGAACCTGTGTGTATGCACATGTGAATGTATGTGTGAGTGCACATGTGTGTAAGTGCAGTGTGCGTAAATGTGTGAGTCTGCGTGTGTTAGCATGCCTGTATGTGAGCGCGTGTGTGAGCGCATGTGTGTGCACCAGTGCACAAGTGTATGAATGTGGACACATTTATAAGCACACCTGTGTGTGTCTGAGTACATGTGCACACACGTGTGCACAAATGTGCATTTATATGAGTGTGAGTGCATGCATGTGCATGAACATGTGTGCACAAGCATGTGTGTATGAGTGTTCATGTGTATGAGTGTGTGTGTATGCAGGTGAGTGCATGTGTGTGTGAGTGTGTTTGTGTGTTCCCCTTGGCTGCCAGGCCAACGACTGCTTCTCTGCATCCTGCTGTCTTCGCTACCTGAGGGTCTGTGACTTCTTCCCTGTGTGGGTCCAGCCTGACCCCCTGTAAGTAAATGTCCAAAAGCCCCTTGCCCCTCCCCTAGGGCTACCAGGGAACATACTCTACTGCATATGTTCTAGTGGAAGAGAAGCCGGGGTTCTAGGAAAGAAGAGCCAAACTTTGGTGGCCTTTGGTGCCCCCTCTCAGCTCCCCATGACAAGACAACGGGGCTGCAGACACTGTGTGTTCAGCCTGCCCAGGGGCTGGGGCTCTTTAAGGCTTTGTAGGTGAGGTTTCCATGGACCTTCAAAGGTGCCAGCAGCCTGCAGGGGAAAGGCAAACTCCCTCCTTGCAAGGAAAGGAGATGTCCAGCCAATGATGCCCGGCTTCTGAGGCCCAGAGGAGCAGGTGGGATGGGAGCAGCCCCTGGGGCTGGTGTCCCGAAGATGAAATGAAGGGGGCTGCCTATCTCAGTTGGCGGGAGGTGTTAGAAGTGGATGTGCAAGACCAGCCACTGGAGGTAGCTCTCTGGAGTCAAAGAGAGGCCTGCTTTTCTACCAGACATGGGAGCAGCATGTAGGATACAAGGGCCTACCCAGAGACCAGAGAGAGTCAGCCTAGTCCTTGCAGCCTCAGGAAGTCCTCGGCCCAAGTGAGTCCTGGTCCAAGGATCCCCCTGGAGAGCCGCAGTTCAGTGGGCTCCACCGCAGCCCCTGGCCACGGCCTATGCCCTCCCTGGGCCCCTGTGGGGCTGGGCATTGTGTCTGACCTGTGCATCTCCCATGGGAGGGCTGGGCACAGGCAGTGCTATGGCCTTTTTTTTTTTTTTCTTTTTCCAATAAAAGAACTTGCCCAGCGTGAAGCTCTGTGATGCTTTCTCTGCCCCGTGACGATGGAGGGTCAGTTCTATGCTCCAGGACCACATGAGGGGATACTCAGCTGCCTGAACTGGACCTGACATGGGGAGCAGGATGAACTCTGTCTTCTTGGAGCTTGCAGTCTACTGAAGAGGCAGACACCTCAGCATCTCTAATCTGGAATCTTTGGGGCACTTGTAGCCTTGGGTGGGGGAACAGGTTGGACTGAAAGCGAGGCCAAAAGTAATCAATTAATGATATCAATAAATCCTCATTTCTTGAGCTCTTCCCCTGGGTTGGGTCCTGTTGGGAGCTGGATCACACAGGTCACTCAGTACTGAAGATGAGAAAGTAGCTGGATGATCACTTCTCGGCCTTTTGGCCAAGATCAAATATGGAGAAAGTAGCTGGATGTTGGAACCTAGCAGAGTTGTGTCTTGAATTTTATAATTTATTGAGCACCTACTATGTGCCAGATACTTTGCTGAAACCATATGTTAGAGCTGGCAGGGGATTTAAAGATCACTTGAATCCTGTCACAGAGGTCCAGAGAGGGTGGGTGACTTGCCCTAGGCCACACAGCTGGTTGATGATAACAGGGCCCAAGCTTGGAACCCAGGTCTCCTGACTCAGTGCCCACTCTGTTACCACAGGGATGGCACCCAGATGGGAAGCTGCCTGAGGCTGCAGGGAGGCTGGGATCACAAACTCAGGCCTGTTCCCAGAGAGGGGCTCATCAGACTGTGGGGACAACGGCTCCAGCCTCTTAGGTGGGGGCTGGGCAGTCCCCTCTGGGTGGTTCTCATGTTTGTTGTCACTGCCGCTAAGGGCTGCAGTGAGCTGTGTGCAGCCTGGACTCACTCCCTCTGCTGGAACCTGGGCCGTGTGTGGGTTGCCACAAGTGAGCGTGTTCTCTAATATGAGGGCAGGTTCATTCTGTTTTGGGATAGGAAGTTTGTTCTACCCCGAGGCCAGATTTGAATCCAAACTCAGCTCTTCTAGAGATGAGGTCCTGGGGAGGGGGTGAGGATTTACTAAACGGGTAAAACCAAATCTGGGTGCTTATCTGACTGAGAGGCATTCAACCCTTCCATTTTCAAATGGTAATCATAATAATAATAGTAGCTGACGTTTATTTAGCACTTCCTATGTGCCAGGCACTAGGCTAAGACTCTACATAATTAGTCATTCAATTCTCACAGCAACCCTCTATGGCATGGATTCTTATTTCCCATTTTACATATGGGGAAACTGAGGCTCATGGACGTTAAGTAACTGGGAAATTGCAGATCTTGGCTTTGAATCTAGGCAATCTGACTCCAAACTGCAAGGAAGAAGACAGATCCAGCCTCAGAGGCCGCTTAACAGCTTGAGGGCCTCAGCCGTCCTGGGATTAGGATCAGGCAGATTCCCAGGGAAGGACTTGGAGCCATGCCTGGGTTTTGAGGCCGGGCTGGCACCTCCACTTCCAGGGCATCACGGGAGGGTGCATGGGCTGTGCTCGCAGGCATGCGGGACCCAGAGGCAGCCCGGTGAAGGGTAGTGGGGGACTCGACTCACTGTGGGCCTGGGGAGGTGTGGTTTCTCTCTGCTGGCTTAGTTACAGGTGGTGGCCTGTCTCTCCGGGGTCTGGCTGTAGCCATGTCCCTGCACCCACCTTGCCAGCCAGGGACAGGCCCCATCAAGACCCAGGAGCAGCTCCAGCCTCAGCCAGACTGTCCCCGAGGTCCCAAGTGAGGCCCCAGCCACTCAGGCATGCCTCAGGAAGCTCCTGCTGCACATGCTCCTCTCCCTGCGCCAGCACCCTGCTGTCTGGCTTCCTTCCTTTGGCCACAGGGCGGGTGTGTGTGAAACCACAGGGTTTACAGAAGCTCGAGGTGCCACTGAGTGGCAGGATTATGCACTGCACTCGGGGAATCAAAGGTGGAGACAGAAAGAACTATGGCTGTTGTGACACGTCCCCCACGGCTCCCCGGTTGGCAGCCACTGCCACCCGCAGGGACTTTTCTGTGGCTTCCAGAGGTGTGGGGCAAAGGTGGAGTCTGGTGACTTTCTCCCTAGGGCCAGCCCCTGGGCTGTCGAGCCTGGGAAACTCCACATCCCTCTCCACACCTCTAGAAGGACTCACAATGAGGGGGGCCCAGACAGGAGGCATCACCACCTGGTTTGGGCTTTACCATTCACCCAGGGATAAGGCAAGGCAAACACCACTCCACATCAGATCTGAATTTGAGCTCTGGCTTCATGACACTGACACATGAAGACTCTTGGAGCCTCAGATTCCCCAGTTGTTAAATAGGGAGACTAATATCTCACAGAGTTGTTTAGACCCGAGGCGTTCAACCTTGGTGGCAATGGATGTCAACTGGAAGCATGAAAAATCACCAATGCCTGATCCTATCCTCAGAGATTCTGATTTAATTGTTTTGGGGGACAGCTTGGGCATCAGGATTTTAAAGAGTTTCCCTGGTGATTTTAATGTGAAGGTAAGGCTGAGAATCCCTGGTTTTGACAGTACCTATAGCCTATAAGCCTTTAATACACCTCTGAAAATGCCTGAGACCTGAATAAGAAGTTTATGGTTCCACAGAAGCAGCCAGACACAAAAATGCATATGCACCATGTGATTCCCCTTATATGAAACTGAAAGACAGGCCAAACTCGCCTTTGATTGGGAGTCAGGATCAAGATTACCCTGGGTCGGGGGTAGCGAATGGATGGGGACCTGGGGGGCTTCTGGGAGCTCAGGATGTTCTGTTTCTTGATCAGAGTGCCAGTTACACGGGGTGCTCACTTCATGAGAATTCACTGAGCTGTATACTTAAGAGCTGTGTATTTGTCTGTACTGGTGATATATTTCAATAAAATTCACCAGAAAAGCCTGTTGGCTACAAAATAGGAAAAGAAAGGACACACTTGAAATTAACGTTTTGTTAAATATCTGGAAATGTAACACATATGCCAAACAGACAACTGCAACTCTATGTTACGTGTGTGTGTGTGTGTGTGTGTGAAAATGTAATGTCTGCTCTGCTGTGGGTGGGCCCTCTAAAAGGGAAGGTCCCTGATGCCTAAGAAAATCTGAAAACAGCCCAGGTTCACACCAGGAGTTCTTAACCTCGACCCGACTGCATTCAGGTGCATATTATGTGCCGTTATCTGAGGAGAGCATCTACAGCTTTCAGCAGATTCTCAAAGGGGTATGCAACCCCCTAAAAAGGTTAAGAACAATTGGTTTTGAGGAGTCAGTAAGAAACTGGCCATGAATGTGCTTGGCATGAAAGAGATGCTTGGTAATGTCGGTTTCTTTCCTTCCTTTCAGAGCCCAGCCTTCGGAGGTTTCCGCATGAGCCTTCTCGGGCGACTTCTAGGAGGATTTATTCCCCTGGCAGTGCCAAGGGCAGCCTGCACCAAGCTCACAACTCTTCCTCCAAGAGGATGTTCAAAGGGCCTGTCATTTCAGCATCTGCTGGACAGCAGAACTTCGCATGCAGGATCCTGGAGCTGCGTCGGGTTTTGAATCAGGGACAATGGAGGAAGTGGGAAACTGTGAAGAGAGTCAGAGGGCTGTGCCAGCTGCCCCCTTTCCCACCCCCAGCAATTCACTTAACTTTCCTGAGTCTCACCTTTGTCATTATGAGAATGTGTATATTTATAAATAATCATCTGTTTCTCCAATGTAAGATATTGTTATTGCAGAAGTGATACTAGGACCTCGTTATACGATGGCCTCATGATGTAGATTTATAGCAGGCTTCAGATTCTGGCATAGAATAAACAGATATTTATCCAAGGGTTCACTGATTCCCGAATAAATGCCAGGAACATTCATGTACATTATTATTCCATTTAATTCTCGAACACTGG